GCACAAGAGTCCCGACCTGGCTGAACCGAGGAGACCACCACACCTCCACCAAACAGCAACTGGGAAACCGTGGTCTTCACGTGGATACTCTCAGCTTGCAGCCCCTGCTCTCTCTAGGGGCACTGTCCCACCCACCCTTGAGCCTGAGGAGAAAAGTTGGTAGAGAGGCTGGTCCCTTACTTCCAGCAGAAAAGAGGTGTTCAGGCCCTCACTTCCCTAAGGGAAGAGAGCCCTCATGGCTGCGCTCAATGTGGCAGCCACCTGCCATATGTAGCTACTGGGTACCTGGAATGTGACTGGTTTGAAGTAAAATGTGCTGCAAACATAAAATACACAGTGAGTTTAGAAGAATTAGATCAGAAATACATAAAATACACAGTGAGTTTAGAAGAATTAGATCAGAAATATACTTTATTTCTAATTATATATCAATCACATATTAAAACAATATTTTGATACAATGAGTTAAAAATTATTACAAACAACTTCACTCTTTAAATATTATTTTTGACGTGGCTAATAAAAACGCAAAATTCACAAATTAACATTTTATTTTTTAAAGGATTGCTTCCCTCTTAAAATCTCAGGTGTCCTACTCAAAAGACTAGCGGCCAGAAGGGTTATGAAATCTAAAATATTAAAATAATTGTCATTATATCACTTCCGTTTGTGAAAAAGTGTGTGTGCATGCATGTGTGCATGCGTGTGTGTGCGCGCGTGTGTGTGCGCGTGTGTGTGCACGTCTGTGTGTAAGTGTATTTTACAAGTGGACATAACCTTACACACAACAAGGTTAAAAAAAACACCCCTGGGCTGCGTCAGGCCAAGCCGGGAGAGAAAGCCCCGCCTGAAAGGGCCTGGAGGCCCCAGCCTGTCACTCTTGCCACATCAGTGGAGTGTATGGTTGCAAATTCTGTTACTCAAGGCCCGAGGGCGGGGATTGGAGTAATATCCAATCAGAGTGTCGGAATGAGAACTGCCCAATCAGGCCCGCAGCCAGAGAGGAGGGGTTGGCTTCCGGGATCTGGCGCGGCGTTTTCCTCTGGCTCCTGCGAGGGCTTGGTTTAGGGCTTCGGCTCTCTGCGTTCTCGGCTCCGGGAGGCCTCGGTGATTCAGCCACAGCCTCTGCCTCCCGTTGCTCTGTGACCTGAGGGTATTGGACAATTTGTAGCTAAGACTCCCGGATACCCTGAAGTCGGGAAATGGTGAGTGTGCGGGGCAGGGCGTCCGGAGGCTGGGGAGGCCTCATCGGAACCGGCGGGAAATGGCGGCGGCGGGACCGAGTCTGCGAACGGAGTCCCCGCTGCCGCCTCTCAGCCCTCAGTCCCCTCCGGTGACGGACCGGGCTCCTGTCGGTCCCCGCACGGCGGCTCTGGCCCAGCCTGCGGCCCTCCTTGTGCAGTTCTGCGCCCGCAGCCCCGCACCTTCCCTGGGCCGTGGGGTGAGGAGGAGCTCATCTGGAAGACGCCGGCGCCCGCGTGCGAGGTGCCCGCCTGGGAGGAGCTGTGGTCCGGGGGTCCGGTCCCTACTTTACCCTGTTCGGAATGAGATCGAGGCCCCATCGAAACAAAGTTCATGTGAGCAAACGGGGTCTCATTAATGGGACAGCGTCGGCCGCGGCTCCTGGTTTGGGGACTGCCAGCGGGTCTTGAAGGAAAGGCTTTTGTGAGGTGTGTGAGCAAGCGAAGCAAATCACCCGCCCGCTCCAACTATTCCACCAGTCCCTTTGCCCTGTGCACCTCCTCCGCGTGGCTGTTCCTGAGTAACATCTTTTAGAATACGCTGGTGTCGGTGCGCACGGCGCTTCTCAGTTCTGTGAGTAGTTCTGCCACATTGCTGAACTTGAGAACTCTGTGACATGATAAATATGTGTTTTCAGGAACTCGTAACATTCAGGGATGTGGCCATAGAATTCTCCCCTGAAGAGTGGAAATGTCTGGACCCTGCCCAGCAGAATTTGTATAGAGATGTGATGTTGGAGAACTACAGGAACCTGGTCTCCCTGGGTGAGGATAACTTCAATACATAATTCCTAATAATAGTCATGTTAATTTTTTTTTAATAAAACAGGTTTTGTGATCTCTAACCCAGACCTGGTCACCTGTCTGGAGCAAATAAAAGAGCCCTGCAATTTGAAGATACATGAGACAGCAGCCAAACCCCCAGGTAGGTGAGACTGAATGAAGGAGAGGACACAGGGTGCTTATGATGTTGTTTCTCTTTTTGACAGTTGTTCAGCACTTCTGGTCTCTTCAGTTCTGATATGATTTTAGGATTGCTTCTTTTTTTTTTTTTGAGGCGGAGTGGAGTGCAGTGGCGCCATCTCGTTTCATTGCAAGTTCCGCCTCCCATGTTCACACCATTGTCCTGCCTCAGCCTCCCTAGTAGCTGGGACTACAGGTGCCCGCCACCACGCCCGGCTAATTTTTTGTATTTTAGTAGAGACGGGGTTTCACTGAGTTAGCCAGGATGGTCTCGATCTCCTGACCTCGTGATCCGCCCATTTCGGCCTCCCGAAGTGCTGGGATTACAGGTGTGAGCCACTGCACCACGTCAGGATTGCGTCTTATGTTAATGCGAAATATGCATAGCTGTCATACGAAGTATACCACCATTCCCTTCAGCACTCTACGTCAGAGGAGGCACGTCAGGGGAGACAAAATTCCTCTTCGGACAGTCCCTCAAAAGACAGGAATGTGGACATATATTCCACATTTCTCTTTGTCTCCTGAGGAAGAAGCATAGAGTTGGGAGTTTCTCCTGGATTGCACCATGCTGTATTGGGAGGAGGTCAGGCTGCGCTGGGCATATCTAATAAGCTTTTTCTTCTCTTCTACATGTTTTTGGCATTGTGCTCAACTGAAGTAGTACAAATTCTTAACTATGTTCAGGAATTCTCACAAAGGCAATGTGATCAGCGTGGTGTTAAGTTCATATATCTATGAAGAAACGAGGACCAGTGGTGTTTGTTTTTACGCTTTTCATTTTAAATTTATATTTTATTTATTATTTTAATTTTTGTGAGTACGTAGTACATATATGTATCTATGGATTATATCACTGATTTTGATGAAGGCATGAAATGCACAAAAATAACATCAGATAAATGGTTATTCATTGCCTCAACTATTTGTTCTTTATTTTACGAACAATCTAATAACATTCTTTTAGTTACTTAAAAATGTACAATTAAATTGCTTTGACTATAGTCACTCCCGACCAGAGAAAAACCCTGTAGACATTAGTCACTCCTCATTCTGTCTCAAACCCTCTCCCTGACCCTCAGCCCTAGGTAGCAACTACCTAGTGCGATCAATCCCATATGCATAGATTACCATATTGTGGACATTTCCTATAAGCGGAATTGCACAATAGGGGAGCTGTTATGACTGACATAACACGTAGCACAATATTTTCAAGATTCGTCCACATTGTAGGCTTACCCACAGGGGGAAACCATTTTTTTGGGGGCTTTTAGTAACACCGGTGTTTTCTCCTTCCTTACGTCCTTCTTTCCTTCCTTCCTTCCTTCCTTCCTTCCTTCCTTCCTTCCTTCCTGACTTCCTTCTTTCCTTCCCTCCTTCCTCCTATTTCTCTCTTACTCCTTCTGCCCTCTCTCTTTCCTATGCCTTAGGTGCATCCCACATTCTGCGTTTTTTTGGGGAAATCCTCGACAGGTGCAGGAAAATTGTGTTATTGTAACTATTTACCGTTATCTCTCTTTCACGGCTCTCCATCAGTTGTGAACATCTATTGGTTTATCCCAAGTCACTAAGCATATTTTCATTAGGTAAACCTGTTTTTCCTTATACAGCTGTTTCTGGAGTATAGGGTCGCATACTCATAAACCCAGTGTAACTCAGAAACGCATCTAATATTCCAGTAAACCCATCATAACGTTGAAAAATCGTAAATCAAACCATCATAAGTCACGGTTTGTCCGTGGATATGGGCGTCATCAATTCCATTGTATTCAGTAATGCTGTACACCATTAACAATGGCAGACTGATTGGGAGTGGATATTGATAGCATTATAAAAGTCAGTTATTAGAGGGATACTTCTTTAACCTGACTGAAGAACTGATCTAATGGCTTTAGTACAGTGCATGATTATGTGCGATGTTTTGAGACAGAGTAGTACATTTGTGAATGAAATTTTATGGCTTTTTTTTCACTTAGTAGGAACCATTGTGTGTGGAAAAGTGAGAAAATGGCTTTCTGCTGTAGGGTCTGGCATTCATTGTAGATGTAAGCTTATTTTTCTGTGAGCAAATCTTATTCAATAAAATACTACTCTTTATACTAAAAAACAAAAACAGTGGTGATGTGTGGTCATTACCCTCAGCAAACTTATCCAGGGAAAAGAAAACCAAACGCCACAACTCACTTATAATGGGAGCTGAAAAATGAGATCCCATGGACACAGGAAGGGGAACAACACACACTGGGGCCTTCCGGGAGACAGAGCGTTAAGAAAAACAGCTACTGCATGCTGGGCCTAATACCTAGGTGATGGGTTGACAGGTGCAGCAAACCACCATGGCACACGTTTACCTTAGTAACAAATCTGCACATCCTGCACATATACCCCAGAACTTAGGAACGAAACGAAACAAAAGACAACGAAAAAGCAATAGCAAAACGCTAAAGGCAAAATAAAGTTTCAAACTGAGAAAGTGACAGACCAACGTCTGGTTCAAATCATGGTTCTCAACCCAGGTGCCATAAGGTCAGGATAAAGGATGTGATTACATATTGTCGATAAGACATGCAGCAAATGACCAGAATGATTATTCTCAACATATGTGTGTCTTCTAATACAATGGTGACGCTAACTACCGGGACATAGCATTAGATTCCAAAGGGCCGAGTCCCGCCAGACAGGCCTCCCACACTAATAACAATGGGAAGCCCTACGTTGCTTTACCTGTGCTTCTCAGCCACTGGCTATAAATCAGGTTGCCACCACTCCCAGATTTAGTTGCATTCATTTGCTGGAAGAGCTCACAGCACGCAGGGAAACACTTACATTTGCCATTGTATTTTAGCGGACATTGCACAAAGTTCAGAAATAAATGTGGGGCCCGGCATGTGGGGAGGGGCGCACTACCTTCCAGGAAGTGTTATCCAGAAGCTCTCTGAACCCAGTCCTTTTGGGTTATGATGGAGACCTCATTCTATAGGCATGATGGGTTAAACCATAGGCTATTGGTGATCAAAACCACCTGGGGCTCTCCACCCTCCCTGGAAATTGGGGTTGAGGCTTTGCCATTCTCAGTCTGACTAAAAGAATTTACCCAAACGGAATTTTAAAACAGATGAGCATAACTGGAATCTTAATTAGATGATTGGATTATCTGGAGCCACACCTTGATATTCCTAACCCGAGCACCCTCATCCAACGAATGCTCCACCCAACTGGCTCCCAAGTCTCTACGTGGTCCCAGAGCAAAAGGATGTTGATACAACGCATATCTCCACCTTTTCTTCAAAGTCTTTTCGCTTACACGGAAAGACTTCTTCAACTGCCATGCATCAGGGTCAGGGGGAGGTCTTGTTACAACACAGATCTGCGGATCTCCGGCGTTTGACTGTGGCAAGGATGCTGCTGGTGTCAAAACCACAACGTGGGAACCACAGAACCACTAGTGGGTTTTCAGTGTTTCAGTGCATACAATTCCTAATATTTCTGGCCAAGAAAACTTGTAAGTTCTTAGATTGTCCCAAAGGTGGCGCATGAAATCAAAGCAGGAGAACAGTTTCCTACGAGGTGTAGCCTGGGAAAGTTGGGGGTGACTGATGGAAAGGAGGAGTGAAGCTCCGCCCTTTCCGCTGCTAGGCTGCGCCCGAGGCTATTTAAACCCACCCTGGCTGGCCTGTACTCAGATCTTCGCGGAGCGGATCAGCGGCCGGAGCGTTTGGCGGACTCTGCGTGGACTTGGAGCTCACAGCGTCTTGCGACTTGGAAGCGGATTCAGAGGACAGGACAGAACACTTGGGCAAGTGAATCTCTGTCTGTCTGTCTGTCTGTCTGTCTGTCTCATTGGTTGGTTGATTTCCATTTTCTTAAGGGGCACATACCTCACACCGCACACACACAAACACACACACGCGCACACACACACACACGCACACACACGCACACACACTCCTTCCTTCTGCGAGTTAGTACATTAGTAGGGGCCCCTGGGAGCTGCAGGTTTCCTAATCATGTCTGCACCTAAGAACAGTAGGGTCTTGTGTGGCTCTTCTTATGAACGGTCCCCCAGCCCGAACTCGCCAAGGTCCATGCGAGCCTCACCCAGCTTCTCCCTCTCCCCTCTCAGAAACTCAGGCTTAAGGGGAAGCTCCTCACCAGGGATCCGGAGCTACCATTCACCATCCCCTAGGGCTTCACCACACTCACCTCTGTCATCACCAGAATCCCACAAGCTCCCATTTCCCTGTCCTCACCGTGATGGGCAATCAATGAAGCCATTGGGCTCTCCCGTGTCCTCCTCTGAGGATTCCTCAGAGTCCCCACGTTCATCAATAATATACCACATGTTCTTACTGCCATCACCCAGCAGCTCACCCCCAGCTCTCGGGGGGTCTCCTGTGTCTCCCAGCTACTCTCCAAACAACGCCAGATTTCAGCTGGAGTCAGCCCCCCACACCCAGGAATCACCTACAAACTCACGAGCCTCACGGTGCTCCACCCCCGTGTCTTTCATCTCTTCACCCCCAGGCCTCAGGGACTCTCCTGTGGCTCCCAGTTACTCTCCAGCCATCCCCAGGTTCCTGCGGGAGTCAGCCCCATGCACCCAGGAGTCCCCCAGAGACTCACAGGTCTCGGGAGAAAGTGAGCGGTCCCCCAGCCCTGACTCCTCAAGATTCATGCCTGCCTCACCCAGCTTCTCCCTCTCCCCTCCCAGAAACTCAGACCCAAGGGGCAGCTCCTCACCAGGGATGTGGAAGTCCTCTACATCATCCCGCAGGGCTTCAGCACTCTCACATCCGTCATCAACAGAATTCCACAACTTTACGTTTCCCTTTCCTAACCAAGCAGGACAGTCACTCATGTCATTGTGTTCTCCCGTGACCTCCTCTGGAGATTCTTCACAGTCACCTCATTCATCAATAATATACCATATGTTCTTACTGCCATCATCCAGCAGCTCACCCCCAGCCACCCATGACTCTCCTGTCTGTCCCAGCTACTCTCCAACTACGCCCAGATTTCAGCGGGAGTCTGTACCCCACACCCCAGAAACACCTACAAACTCACAGACCTCAGTGAGATCCTCGCCAGTCTCTCTCACGTCTTCACCCCCAGCCCTTACGGACCCTCCAGTCTGTCCCAGCTACTCTCCAACCACGCCCACATTTCAGCGCGGGTCAGTTCCAGGATCGAAGGGATCACCACCAAGCCCACCGCTTTCACTGAGTTACTCCCCAGTCTCTAGCACGTCTTTATCTCCAACCCTCAGGGACTCGCCTGTCTGTCCCAGCCACTCTCCAAACACGCCCACACTTCAGCGGGAGTCCGTTGCAGGCACCCAGAAGTCACCACCAAACTCACCAATTTCACTGCGTTACTCCCCAGTCTCTCTCATGTCTTCACCATCCCTCAGGGACTCTCCCGTCTGTCCCAGCTACTCTCCAACCACGCCCACATTTCAGCTGGAGTCAGTTCCAGGCACCCCGGAATCACCACCAAACTCACCAATTTCACTCAGTTACTCCTCAGTCTCTAGCACGTCTTTATCTCCAACCCTCAGGGACTCTCCTGTGTGTCCCAGCTACTCTCCAACCACGCCCACACTTCAGCGGGAGTCAGTTCCAGGCACCCAGGAATCACCACCAAACTCACCAATTTCACTCAATTACTCTCCAGTCTCTCTCGTGTCTTCACCAGCCCTCAGGGACTCTCCTGTCTGTCCCAGTTACTCTCCAACCACGCCCACATTTCAGCTGGAGTCAGTTCCAGGCACCCCGGAGTCACCACCAAACTCACCAGTTTCACTCAGTTACTCCCCGGTCTCTCTCATGTCTTCACCCCCAGCCCTCAGGGACTCTCCTGTGTGTCCCAGCTACTCTCCAACCATGCCCAGATTTCAGCGGGAGTCTGTTCCAGGCACCCATGTATCACCACCAAACTCAGCAGTTTCACTGAGTTACTCCCCAGTCTCTCTCATGTCTTCACCCCCAGACCCCTGGGACTCTCCTGTCTGTCCCAGCTACTCTCCCACCACGCCCAGATTTCAGCGGGAGTCAGCCTCCCACACTCCAGAATCAGATACAGACTCACAGACTTCACTGAGCTCCTCCCTGGTCTCTCTCAGGTCTTTGCCCTCATCCCACAGGGACTCTTGTGTCTCTTTCAGCTACTCTCAAAACTTCTCTAGATTCCAGCTGGAGTCAGTTCCAGGCACCCACGATACACCACCGAACTCACGAATTTCACTGACTTACTCCCCAGTCTCCCTCATGTTCTCACCCCCAGCCCTCAGGGACTCTTCTGTCTCTCTCAGCTACTCTCCAACCATCTCCAGATTTCACCTGGAGTCAGCTTCCCACACCCTGGAATCACCTGCAAACTCACGGACCTTACTGCAACCATCCCCCATTTCTTTCAACTCTTCACCCCCTGCCTTCAGGGACTCTCCTGGGTCTCCCAGCTTCTCTCCAGCCTTCCCCAGATTTCTGCCACAGTCAGCCCCAGGCACCCAGGACAACCCTAGACACTCACAGGCCTCACCAGACTATCTCCCTATGACCTGTACCTATACAGGGATGGCTCCCACGCATCCCTCAGTGACCCCAAACCCATCTCCACTTACACTCAGGCACTCCCAGGGCCTGACAGCTACTCCCCGTTATTGTCCTTCAGTTCGAAGCCCTGGCCAATCTATTAGCCCACATGACGCAGTTACCTGGCCATTTCTCCACGGTTCCCGGGAGGGCCCCACACCCAGCCGCACAAGAGCCCCTCCTGCATTCCGTCCTCACACGCAGGCCTGTCCATCTACTTGCTACTGTCACACTCTTGCCAGCAGAAGAGGCCCCTGTAATGGCCGATATCACCACCCAGTCTATCCTCACCCCACAGCTGTGCAGCGGGAACCCCCTGCTGGCCCACGTGGCTGCCACAGCCCATGCTGGCACGACGCTCCAGCAGGTCGGCGTTCCTGCGGGCCAAACTACCGGTGACGTGTCTAGCGTGACCCTCCTTCCTGGCAGTGACACTGTTGATGTGAACCCCAATTTCACATCTGTCGTTTGTAAATAGGACCATTTTCCCTTTTCGCTCTCCCTTCCATTCACAGGGCTTTTCATTCTCTCTGTTACTGCCTCCGTTTCAGATATTTACTCACCTTTTTCTCTCTCACTTTGTCTGCCATGGGCTCTATGAGAGTGCGCCACATAAGATTCCCCAATTAAAAGTCGTGAATTGAGTGGCTTTTAGTATACCTGTGGTTGTGCACATTCAAATTTAATTCGCAATTCATTGTAGAACGTCTTATCACTCCCGGCCAGAGAAAAACCCTGTAGACATTAGTCACTCCTCATTCTGTCTCAAACCCTCTCCCTGACCCTCAGCCCTAGGTAGCAACTACCTAGTGCGATCAATCCCATATGCATAGATTACCATATTGTGGACATTTCCTATAAGCGGAATTGCACAATAGGTGAGCTGTTATGACTGACATAACACGTAGCACAATATTTTCAAGATTCGTCCACATTGTAGGCTTACCCACAGGGGGAAACCATTTTTTTGGGGGCTTTTAGTAACACCGGTGTTTTCTCCTTCCTTACGTCCTTCTTTCCTTCCTTCCTTCCTTCCTTCCTTCCTGACTTCCTTCTTTCCTTCCCTCCTTCCTCCTATTTCTCTCTTACTCCTTCTGCCCTCTCTCTTTCCTATGCCTTAGGTGCATCCCACATTCTGCGTTTCTTTGGGGAAATCCTCGACAGGTGCAGGAAAATTGTGTTATTGTAACTATTTACCGTTATCTCTCTTTCACGGCTCTCCATCAGTTGTGAACATCTATTGGTTTATCCCAAGTCACTAAGCATATTTTCATTAGGTAAACCTGTTTTTCCTTATACAGCTGTTTCTGGAGTATAGGGTCGCATACTCATAAACCCAGTGTAACTCAGAAACGCATCTAATATTCCAGTAAACCCATCATAACGTTGAAAAATCGTAAATCAAACCATCATAAGTCACGGTTTGTCCGTGGATATGGGCGTCATCAATTCCATTGTATTCAGTAATGCTGTACACCATTAACAATGGCAGACTGATTGGGAGTGGATATTGATAGCATTATAAAAGTCAGTTATTAGAGGGATACTTCTTTAACCTGACTGAAGAACTGATCTAATGGCTTTAGTACAGTGCATGATTATGTGCGATGTTTTGAGACAGAGTAGTACATTTGTGAATGAAATTTTATGGCTTTTTTTTCACTTAGTAGGAACCATTGTGTGTGGAAAAGTGAGAAAATGGCTTTCTGCTGTAGGGTCTGGCATTCATTGTAGATGTAAGCTTATTTTTCTGTGAGCAAATCTTATTCAATAAAATACTACTCTTTATACTAAAAAACAAAAACAGTGGTGATGTGTGGTCATTACCCTCAGCAA